AAATTCACACATTGACTCAACAAATCTTTACTGAACACTTATTATGCTCTAGTTGCCATGGGGACAATGTATGGACCTTGCAGTCTAGTTGGCGGAGACAGTAAAAAGGCCGAGCTGCAGTGTGCTGTGGGGCAGATAGGAGGAGTCCCTAATGGGGACACCACTAAGGGGTGTGACTCGGAGTCAGGGAGGGCTTCCCAAAGGCGCCTGACAGCAGGAGGAGTGCAGGCCGCGATCAGAAGGAGAGCCAGAGCCAAGCTTCCTTGGGGGAAATGGAATAAGTGCAGGTAGGCAGGGCCCCAGTGTTGGGGGGCAAGGATGGGGGCTGGAGGACCAGCAAGAGAGGAGGAGGGTCTGGACTTGCACTGGAGTGGGAGAATGGGATGATGGATTCATTTAATAAATACTAAACTTTAGTATTTGGTAGACAAGAGGAGAATTTAGGAATTGAGGCCAGGCATGGTGGCTCATTCCTGTCATCACAGCACTTTGGGAGGTGGTGGCAGAGGCGGAGGCTGGAGCTGGAGACCAGCCTGCGCAACACAGCAAGACCCCTATCTGCACAAAAGAAAATAAAAAAAGAGAATGTAGGAATTGATTGAATATCGAAGTTAATGGAGAGCAAGGGGTCTAGGGCTTTTCGTAAAGGGGAACGGTTGGGGAGTACATGAATTAGAAGAGATGTTGGTAACTTGTTCAGTTTGAGGTATTAGTGGCTATTAGGAGGCCTAGGGCAGGAGCTACAATGTAAAAGCCCAGAATCCTAGCCTCCTGGGGGGCTGAGAACCCCCTTCCTGGGTGTTGCAAGCCCTCTTACCCCAGTTCCTGAGTTTCGTGAGACCCTCCAACAAGTGCCATGTCGGAGTCCCCGTCTCCGTCGCTGGGTGTTGGCAGCCCCCTTGTCCCCAGTCCCCTCCTCCACTAGGCTTCCCGACTGTTCGGAGCCTCCTCCCTCCCACAATCCGCGGGCGTTCGGAACCCCTCCCCCATCACCGGCGCGGAGCCCGTCCACGTCCCCGTCCCCGCACAGTCCTCGGTCCCTGGTTCCCGCCAGGGATGGCGGCGCGGACTCTGGCGAGCGCCTTGGTCCTCACGCTCTGGGTTTGGGCGCTGGCTCCGGCGGGGGCCGTGGACGCTATGGGCCCTCACGCAGCCGTCCGTCTGGCCGAGCTGCTGACCCCGGAGGAGTGCGGCCATTTCCGGTCGCTCCTGGAGGCGCCCGAGCCCGACGTGGAGGCCGAGTTGTCCCGGCTTTCTGAAGACCGGCTGGCGCGGCCTGAGCCGCTCAACACCACGTCGGGGTCTCCGAGCCGGCGGCGGCGGCGAGAGGCGGCCGAGGACCCGGCGGGCAGGGTAGCCGGGCCTGGAGAGGTGTCCGACGGCTGCCGGGAGGCGCTGGCGGCCTGGCTGGCCCCCCAGGCCGCGTCCCTGTCCTGGGACCGCCTGGCTCGGGCCCTGCGGCGCAGCGGCCGCCCGGACGTGGCCAGGGAGCTGGGCAAGAACCTCCACCAGCAGGCGACGCTGCAGCTGCGCAAGTTCGGGCAGCGCTTCCTGCCGCGGCCCGGCGCCGCCGCCCGCGTGCCCTTTGCCCCGGCCCCGCGCCCCCGGCGCGCCGCGGTCCCCGCGCCGGACTGGGACGCCCTGCAGCTGATCGTGGAGCGCCTGCCGCAGCCCCTGTACGAGCGGAGCCCCATGGGTTGGGCGGGGCCGCTGGCGCTCGGCCTCCTCACCGGCTTCGTGGGGGCGCTGGGCACCGGGGCGCTGGTCGTCCTGCTCACGCTATGGATCACTGGCGGCGACGGCGACCGGGCGTCGCCCGGCAGCCCCGGCCCGCTCGCCACAGTGCAGGGCTGGTGGGAAACAAAGCTGCTCCTTCCTAAAGAGCGGCGCGCGCCCCCGGGGGCCTGGGCTGCAGATGGGCCAGATTCTCCCTCACCTCACAGTGCCCTTGCCCTCAGCTGTAAAATGGGAGCACAGTCTTGGGGCAGTGGTGCTTTGGACGGTTTATAAACGTTAAGAAATACCGAAAGAGCAGAGAGTTTGTTAATCCGTTGGAAAGGA